TTCTCCTGATCTTCTGGAAGTTTCTTTCTGAATCTAGAGAAACTCTCCTCACCAGAGAGGAATGATGTAAGCAGGCTCAATTAAATGCCCGCTGTGTATAATGAAGCATATTGTTAGGTGCAGCATGGGACATAGAAGTTCAAAGACTATAGCTCTTGAGGATATCTTTATTTAGTTGGAAATACAAGACAGAAACATTCAAAGTAAAGTAAATTTATTCCTTATATTTAGGTAGCCCTTGTTCATCTACCTCTTCTGAAATTTTGCAATAATTCTGTGATGTTGGTAGGAAGGGAATGTGATGTTAGATAAGAAGTCAGATGGCCGGCACATCCATCTGACAGCCACACCACTGATATTAAGGGATTTGTTAATGTCATATGGCTCCTAAAGAGCTAGGATATGCATCCATATCTTCCAGCTCCAAGTACGAGTTTTTTTCTTTTTAAAAAATATTGTGTCACATTATACCCTCTAATGCCAAATTCATTTAAAATAAAGAAAAAGCCATATAAGATTGCAGAAGTAATTTTGGTGGTTGTGGTAGTTAAGAGGCAAGAAATCATTTGAAAGAGTTTGGGGAGTCTTCAGTGAAGAAGGATAATGTAGCAGTACCTTGAAAGATGAGCAGGACTTATCTGGGCAGACAAAGAGGATGAGAAATCCAAGAGAGGGGATGAGATGGAAAAAAACACAGTATGTTCAAAGAATAATGATTAGACCAGTATCCTCAGGCGATGTGAAATCTAGATTGTTTCAGTACAGTTGAATGCGTCATCTAAATTTCCCAGGTGTGGGAATCAGTGTTTAGGGTAGAGGGATCACACAATTGGTTCCTTTTTTACTTCATGCTCTTGCACAGAATCCACTGTGTAGAATTAGGGAGACATGACTTCAGATACCTGACTGGTGGAATTAAAGGTGGGAGTTTCTAATCTGGGTTGTGTTTCATGGACTACCCCGTGTACTTTCTACAGGCAGTGTGTTGCTTGTTTTGGATAGTTGGGAGCAGCTTCGCTCACCTTAAGGAACTGTGGGTAGATGGTTTGCAGGACCACATACACACACAAAATAGCCGACTAAAGAAAGCGGTGGAGATCGAGATCAGTAAGTTTGATTTGGGAACAAAACCCTGGAGACTCTATAGGTAGGTGACTGTTGGGGGTGGACAGGCGCTGAAGACTTGGATTGGTTTAGACCTAGAAGGAAGTGGCATTTGATTGGTTATTATAAGTGAAAAGGGCCCCTCCCCGGGTGAGATATGCCAGCCCCATAATTAGGACCTGAAAATCTCTGCCAGGCCTGCCTTTGTGACGTGGCCCAGTCTACCTCAGCTATGGAACAGGCCTTGACTGGTGAGGCCCAAAGCCGGTGGCCCCGCAGAGGCGGGAGTGGGGCCATGGCTGAGGCGCCTGGGCCCAGTGGCGAATCCCGAGGACACTCAGCCACTCAGCTGCCAGCGGAAAAAACTGTCGGGGGACCATCGAGGGGCTGCTCAAGCTCCGTGCTCAGAGTGTCCCAGTTGGTGCTCCAGGCCATCTCCACTCACAAAGGGCTGACTCTGGCAGCTCTCAAGAAGGAGCTCCGAAACGCCGGCTACGAAGTGCGCAGGAAGAGCGGCCGCCACGAAGCGCCCAGGGGGCAGGCCAAGGCCACGCTCCTCCGGGTCAGCGGCAGCGACGCCGCCGGCTACTTCAGGGTCTGGAAGGTTCCCAAGCCCAGGAGAAAGCCGGGACGCGCGAGGCAAGAGGAGGGCACGCGCGCTCCCTGGAGGACCCCAGCCGCGCCCCGGAGCTCCCGGAGGCGCCGCCAGCCCCTTCGCAAGGCGGCCAGGAAGGCCAGAGAAGTGTGGAGACGGAACGCGAGGGCGAAAGCCAAGGCCAATGCCAGGGCGAGGAGGACCAGGAGGGCAAGGCCGAGAGCCAAGGAGCCGCCGTGTGCCAGAGCCAAGGAGGAAGCGGGAGCGACAGCGGCAGACGAGGGGCGAGGACAGGCCGTGAAGGAAGACACCACGCCGAGGTCAGGGAAGGACAAGAGGCGAAGCTCCAAGCCCAGGGAAGAGAAGCAGGAGCCCAAGAAGCCCGCACAGCGGACCATCCAGTAGCCAACGCGGGCTAAAACCGACCGGACATCTAGCGGGCAGGGGAAGACTCCACTAAAGACTTCCACAAAGACCTCCCCTAAATCTGAAGGTCTTCCTGATCCAGTTGGGAATGCATCTTGTGGGAGCAGCTTCACTCCCACCACGGACCAATGCCTTTCCCCCATAGGCCCCAAGAAGAGCGGCTGTCACACTCATTGAAATGAAATGGACCTCTAGACCACCTTGTGTCTGTTTCCTCTTTGCCGCACCTGG